AAAATAACCCCACTACATGTTGCATCAGGCATTTTAAGTAAAACGTGCAATTTAAAAAATATTTTTAAAATGTGTGGAGATAGAACAAAACAATGGAATTGTTATTATTATCAGAAACTTCTACGTAAAAATGTTGGTTAAAGCAATATATAAAGATTGATTCTCGGTACAAATTGCTTGGAAAGTTTAACATGTGCACTAGATTTCAGATATTAAAAGTTAAATTAAAAAAAAGAATCTAATGGCAGCGTGTGACTTTAACCTCATGGATTTTAGCCACAAACGCAAAGAAAAATATATACAATAAAAGAAGCAACAGATTTTCCCACAAGCAGAGATTTTCTAATTAAAATGCTGTCACTTTAATATTTTTTAGCTATAGAATTTGACTGTAAATGTCTTCATTATGTAGTGTAACTTCTATAGCAAGTTATGTTAACGTTTTCAAGAATCGGAAATATTGGTAACTCGATGGGGTTCTTAAAACAGAAATAGTTTCTTTGATGAGTTGGAAAGAGAAGGAAATAAAAGTCTAAGGTAAGCGCCAGTTTCACCCTCAATTCTTAGGCTTCAGAAAAGCCTAATTAGGCAGGGAAAGGAATCTGGGCCTGGCACACCCAAGCTTAGACGTGGCAGGATCCTGAAACAATGTTTTTTTGAACCTTTGAGTCATATGCCACAGGCAAACCATAGCCGCGATATGCAGGTCCTTAAGTCAACAGGTCCTCTAACGAGATGGTGAGTGGTTGGTGCGTGGCAGTTGGATTTCTTCCCGCCACGGAAGAAAAGAACTCTTCTCCATTGATCAGGAAAGTGGGCCCAACTCTGGCCTGGAGAGCGCACCCGGAAAAGTGCAGAGTCGAAACAGAGAGAGAGGGGTGTCCGCGTCCCGGCCACAGAGCCCTTTCCAAACCACTCGGAAACCATTTAAATGGCTCGGCGGCCGCGGTTTGCAGCCTAGAACTGTTTGGGGTCCCCGGCTAGGAAAGTTGCCTGGCAAAGCCATGTCTTTCGCTGTCGCGGGATGTCCTCTCGGGCAGAGAGGCTGGAGGAGACAGGCAACCTGCTAGCCGGAGTGGAAGCGCGCCCGCCTCCCGCCGGGCCCTCCCTCTCAGGGTCCCCACGCTGCGACCCTCCCAAGGGCAAGTCCGGGGCCACCAGGTCTTTGGTCTCCGTCCAGCTCCTCAGGGGCCGCCCCATAGGGACTGGCGGGGGCACCGTGGGCGAGAGGGTGTGACCGGGCTCCCCCCCGAGGCGCCACCTAGACCGTCTCCAACCGGCCACCTGGACCGTAGCCCTGTCCCCAACACGTGAACCCCTGCGGCCGTCCTCCCGCCTGCTCTAACGCAGCCCAGGGGTACCGCGTCTCCCTCCGCCTGCCGCCGGCTTACCTGGCGGGTGGGCAGGGCAGGGTGGCGGGAAGCGGCGGCCGGGCAGGCGCTGGACGTGGGCTAGGCGCCAGGTGCAGGTGGCGGCGGCTGCGACTCCGGTTGCTGTCGCCACAGTTGCGGCTCAGTAGAGCTCCTCCTCCGCCGCCGCCTCCTGCCTTCCCGCTGGGCCTCCCGCGTTGCCTGGAGAGGCAGAACCGAGGCTCGGCTTCCACTTGGAGTCTCCCAGGTGAGCTCCAGCCTGCGACGTCGGCAGGGGCGAGGCCCCACTTCCGCGCCTGCGCGCCAGCCTCCCGCCCCGCCCCAGCCCTACCTGAGCGCTCCAGGTGAGAACCTTGGATCGCGCGCGCAGGGTGGGGTTTCCGTTTCTGTACGCGGGCGCTCTGGTAGGGGCGCCTCACGTCCAAAGGAGGAGTCTTCTTCCAAAGAAGAGCCTTTGGTATTTGGCAGAGCCTCGCCAATTTGGGGCGCACCTCCCCTTCCTGGGATGCTCTCAGAAGGCAAACCAATTCCCAGAAGAGAGGGAAAAACAGCCACAACAGAGAGAACCTTTGCTGTCCCTGTTTGGAAAGAGATTGGGATTTCCTGGAGAGGGCTTGCTTCTACTGCAGGTTTGTTTAAAAGCTCAACATCTATTCTGGAAGAGAACAACGCAGACTCCAGGAAGATGGTGGGTTTTGCTGTTTTTAAGACAAAAAAAAATATATTTATATATTTTACTTTTTATTTACCAGGAGAAAAGGCATTTGCTGCCCAAGGTAGAATCCCATCACCATACTCCTTTCCTACATCCAATCACAAAATCAGAATATGCCAATTCTCTATTCCCAAGTAAGTCAACAGACCCTAAGATTACATTCCCTAACACGGCTACAAATTTCTCCCTCTCCAACAGGCGTGTCATTTTGGAATGTGTCTTGCTGCTCTTCTCATCAAAGGTAAAGTCCTCTTCTTCACCTTTTAACCTAGACTGCTTTCACTCTCTTGGAATGTTGCCCTGAGATCACCACACCATGAAGAAGTCTGGGGCGAAAGGCCATGTGGAGTGAGAGGCTCAGCTTCCCAGATGATCTCACTGAGCACAGCCCCCAGCCACCTGCCAGCTCAATGCAACCTGGTGATGGACCCAAGCAAATACCAGCAGAAGAATCACCTGGTCAACCCACAGAATCATGAGAAATACTAATTTGTTGTTGTCTTAAGCCAGTAAGTTTTGAGAGAGTGTTTTAACTGTTTCACCTAAGTTTGGTCTCTTAACATGAACATAAGCACTTTTTTGCATTTGTACATCCTTTGTACTCTTCCTGTTCATACCGAGAAAGCTTTTGCAATGCAAAAGCTCAAATGTATTGGAATTTTAGAAGTTTAAGCCTTGAAGGACTCTGTACAAAACCATGCCAAAAACCATATATTTTGAAGAATATGTTCTCAGTCTGAGCCAGTTTTCTATTTCCACCTCAAATCTTGATTGGTGCAGACTGGAGAAAGGAGAAGAGAGTCAGGGGTAAGACCGTGGGTCGGAGGTGGATATCGACAATGTACCTGAGTAAAAGCCCTGTAGCCTCTCACCATGTTGGAATACCATATGGCACAACTACATGGACCGCCATTTACATAGAGTAGGATGTTTAGTACTGCGTCTTGACCTTTGAAACCAGACTGGTGAGAGGACTCACCAACAAAAGTGAAGCTAGGGTCATAGGCCCTACCTTGGAGATTGGTAAGACCCCAGAGTTATTCCTTGCCCAATGTTAAGTAAGAACAGAAAACATTTCTAAAGAGGGTCCTGAGGCAGACAGGTCTTAAGCAGTCCCACAGCCCTCATGTGCCCTAGAAAGATGCAGAGCGCCCAGAAGCGGTTTTTCAGTGCAGGTGAGAATGGTTTAGATCCACATGTTTTTGTAAATTAGTTTTTATTGGAAGAGAGGCAAACCCATACATTTACCTGTTGTCTATGGCTGCTTTGACACTACAATAGCAGAGTTGGGTAGTTGTGACAGAGATCATATGGTACACAAAGCCTAAAACATTTACTATCTGGTCCTTTATTTTTAAAAAGTCCTTATATTAGATGAAACACAAAGAACTGGTAAAACTTAAGCCTTGTGTAATAATACAAAACAAAAATATACCATGTAGACCATAATCAAAGGGCCCATTGTCTTCAGCCGCTGACATTGGGACCAGGGTGTAGTGTCAGAACATGAAAGCCTGGATACCTACAATGGCCTAATTTTCTCATACAAATGCATCCTACCACTCCCATCCCATACCTTATGCTAGATAGGATCCATGGAATTAGCTGCATCTCCAGTGAAACAGGAAAAGTCCCTGATTTTACTGAGATTTAGCTATTGTCACATGGTGTAACAGGGATTTAAGAGAAAAAATAACCTCAGGTATAGACATAGGAAAATAATGTTAGATTAAGTTTCTTATACACCTGGTTCTGTCTTCAGAAACTGGCACCCACTATAAAGCCTTCCATAGTGATAATTATCGCACAAAATCGATACAAAGGAAATACCTGCTGAATGTTCTGCCTCAGTAGGTTTTCCTTTGGTCTTTTACCTTAGAAAACTGCATGATAGCATTTTTCTATTATTTTGACATTTCATGTAGGAAGCATGTTATTCACAACTTATGTTTTATAAAATCTTTTTCTGATGATGATGATGATGACACTTGTTAATTTCCATCTCCTTCCTTCACTGTAAGTTTTTCTATTCCCTGAGACAACTATTTCTCTCACTTGTCCTAAACCCCAAGGATACAAGAGATGCATAGGAAAATATCTATGAAGTGTGTGGGAGGAGACAACAGGGCAGGGTTCCAGAGGTCTGTGGTTTATTGCACGTAAAACACTGGAAAGTGCTTTGGATGATAAGGAAGTAGCTTGTTGTCCTTTGCAATGGCCTGACATTCTTACACTGAGAAAATCTTACTCCCCACTTTGAGCTGGGATGTGGGAGCTGGGAGGACATTTACTGAGTATTAACTCTGTGCCAGGAATTATTCCTACATTATCTCATTTAGTCTCCGGAAAACCCTACGTAACAGGTGAGAAGACCTCAGTGACAAGCTCAAAGATGCATAGCTAAAGAGCTGAAATGTAAAAGCAGGTCTGCCAGACTCAAAAACCCATGCTCTATAAACTACATCATAGAAGTTGTAAAATAATTTTACCTTGAATCCAAGGGTGAATAATTTGTCATGGTTAGCTTGCCCTTTGGCATTCATAAACAATTTCTACTGTCCCAGTTTTTGTTCCATTCATATAGGAGTAACATGTGGAAGTATTAAGCAATAGAAGGCTTTGTTTTCATGTATAAATTTTTACGATATTTTCAAATATAATAAAGCCAAAATTGTTAATTTCACTTCATGTAGAGATTCCTTCAAATATAAGATG